AAAATGTGTAGACAGAATAATACAACAAATCTACATGTATACAGCTTCAACAATTATCAACTTATAAACAATCTTATTTTATTTCTGTCCTCATCTAACACCTTGTCTCTTGATTAGTTGGAAGCAATTGATAGAGTTTTTGAGCTCTTAGAGTGAAGGGGTGGACCCTTAACATAGCTGGAAATCATGGGAAAGCTAGTGACTTGTGTGAATCCAGAAGAAAAGTGGTACTAGTAAGTGGAGTGATATGAAGTCTTTATAAGGAAAATCTAGAAACAGGAAATATAATAACTTTAGAGTATCATTTTGGGGTTTCCAAGTATCTAAGAGGCAGATTAAAGAAATGGAAGTGAGATAGTTTTTTGAGACCAGACTTTGTTCTGAAATCAGACTTAAGATACAAATGTGCATTTTTTACTTTGATAATTAGAGAATGAAGATCTTGTGTATTCTAAAAAGTTCTCTGTTTTTCCTGTAATGTTGATTGCAGGAGGATAGTCCAGGGCTGTGTGGTTTGTTTTATAAGTAGCTACTTTTATCAAGAATAATTAGCAGAGCATTTGGGAAGAGTTTTGGCTTTTCTTCCCTGAAATCAAAATATAACTATTTAGAAAGCTTTTATTGTCGCTTATAAATGGAAGGAGTACTTGTCACTTCCAAATGACAGGAAGAACCATAGAGCACTTCTACAGTTTGATTTATATCTCTTAAGTGTCATGTTCCTGTGCGGGAGCTGTAGTGGTTGACAGCCTGGTTCCTAGAACTGAGAGGTGAAGCCCGCTGAGCTTCTGGATTGGGTGGGGACTTGGAGAACTTTTGTGTCTAGCTAAAGCATTGTAAATGCGCCAATCAGTGCCCTGTGTCTAGCTAAAGGATTGTAAACACACTAATCAGCACTCTGTAAAAATGTACCAATCAGCACTCTGTAAAATGGACCAATCAGCGCTCTGTAAAATGGACCAATCAAGCAGGACGTGGGCGGGGACAAATAAGGGAATAAAAGCTGGCCGTACCAGCCAGCAGCAGCAAGCAGCTTGGGTCCCTTCCGCGTTGTGGAAGCTTTGTTCTTGGCTCTTCTCAGTAAAACTTGCTGCTGCTCACTCTTTGGGTCTGCACTACTTTTATGAGCTGTAACACTCACCTGGAGGGTCTGTGGCTTCATTCCTGAAGTCAGTGAGACCGTGAACCCACCGGGAGGATCAAACAATTCCGGACGTGCCAACTTTAAGAGCTGTAACACTCCCTGCGAAGGTCTGCGGCTTCACTCCTGAAGTCAGCGAGACCTTTAAAAAAGATGGTTCTTTTTTGATTTCAGATTGGAAAGGACTAAAAGAGAAGCAGGACACGACTTAAGAGGGAAGATATTCGGGCTGGGCGTGGTGGCTCACGCCTGTAATTCCAGCACTTTGGGAGGCTGAGGCAGGCGGATCACTCGAGGTCAGGAGTTCGAGACCAGCCTGGCCATCGTGAAGTTTTATTTGTTTCTTCCTTTCTTTTATAGGAATATATATGTCCCAGATGTGAATCAGGCTTTATTGAAGAAGTGACAGATGATTCCAGGTATTGTACAAGCTCATGAATAAATCAGACATGTAGGTAATTCCTTTACTGTTACTGTTGGCAGAATCTAAAGTTGAAGGTCCCTTCCACAACCAGGAAAAACTACACATTTTACAGTATGTACTATTAGTTTTACTTTACTAATGATATAGAATCACCACTCATTCCTTTTCTCTTTAGTTTTTTAGGTGGTGGCGGCAGTCGGATAGACAATACCACAACAACACATTTTGCAGAGGTAAGTTTTCCTTTAGCTGTAGGAATTCTTTACTAACATGTGACTTATTTCTGGTCTTTACTAGCTTTGGGGCCATTTGGATCACACGATGTTTTTTCAAGATTTTAGACCCTTTCTAAGTAGCAGTCCACTGGACCAAGATAATAGAGCCAATGAAAGGGGTCACCAGACTCACACTGACTTCTGGGGAGCAAGACCTCCACGGTTGCCATTGGGTCGGAGATACAGATCTCGAGGAAGTTCTCGTCCTGACAGATCTCCAGCTATTGAAGGGTGAGTTGTTTTATTTTAAGTTCTTTTTAAGGGTTGTCTTATCTAATTTTTTCTTCTGTAACAGAATACTACAACACATCTTTGCAGGATTCTTTGCAAATTCTGCCATTCCTGGATCTCCACACCCTTTTTCCTGGTAAGTAACTAATTGTTTTCTATCTTACTCTAATCTAATGCTGTCTATCTCATCTCACGTATAGGAGCGGGATGCTGCACTCCAACCCTGGGGACTATGCCTGGGGTCAGACAGGGCTTGATGCCATTGTAACCCAGGTGAGGAGCTGCCTTTTGAGGGTGTCTGTTCACACTTCGTCTTTTTCTTTCTCTTTTTTTGTAGCTTTTAGGACAACTGGAAAACACAGGCCCTCCCCCAGCTGACAAGGAAAAGATCACATCTCTTCCAACAGTGACAGTAACTCAGGAACAAGTTGGTAGGTTCATTTTTATACTTATTCTGTCATCTTTTACTTTAAAAGGCATTTCCTTCTTCAACAGATATGGGTTTAGAGTGTCCAGTATGCAAAGAAGATTACACAGTTGAAGAGGAAGTCCGGCAGTTACCTTGCAATCACTTCTTTCACAGCAGTTGTATTGTGCCGTGGCTAGAACTGGTGAGTACAGCAAGTCATGGCTTCTTTGGGGGTCTTCACATAGACTAATATTTTTCTGTTTCAGCATGACACATGTCCTGTATGTAGGAAGAGCTTAAATGGTGAGGACTCTACTCGGCAAAGCCAGAGCACTGAGGCCTCTGCAAGCAACAGATTTAGCAATGACAGTCAGCTACATGACCGATGGACTTTCTGAAGCTAAAGACCACACCTGAATCAGGGCTGTGGTAATCATCTTACCATAGCTGTAAATTGTATCAAAACAAAAAATTAGTAGATGGATTTAGGAATATGTAAGAAACTCAACACATAATATAAATGCAATGAATGTTTTTCTTCTTTAAATTTAAAGTTAGTATCTACAGATGGAATTGTATCTACAACCAAATGCCTCTTATCCCTGAATTCAGAGTGATAATTTTATAAGTGTGAAACTTAATTATGTAGGGCTCCCCCCGTCTGAATAGAATTAATTCCTTAAAGTCTAGTTAGGGTCCTGCTGTCTGTCATGTTGCCTTGTAACGGATGTTTCCACCTCCTTCTCCAACCTCTACCCCACCATTAGTGTATTTTACTATAAAAACAGTGGAACCACAGCCCTAAAGTCCTGCTGATATAAAGTCCTTTTGTCTTAATTGTATTTAAAAAAAAAAAAAACTACTCTTGATCACATTAGCTATGAGGCGAGGTCAAATTCAGGTATCTAAGACTAATGATTTTGTTTTGTCTTGATCCCCAGAGAGCAAATCAAAGAAAAATTACAGCAAGAAGAGAAAAGTGGTTTATCATTGTGTGCTTTGGTTTTCTTATTTTAATTTTTTTTGTTTTTTTTTTTTGAGATGGAGTCTCGCTCTGTCGCCTAGGCTGAAGTGCAGTGGCACGATCTTGGCTCATTGCAAACTCTGCCTCCTGAGTTCAAGCGATTCTCCTACCTCAGCCTCCGGAGTAGCTGGGACCACAGGCATTTGTTACCATGCCCAGCTAATTTTTTGTATATTTAGTAGAGATGGGGTTTCACCGTGTTAGCCAGGATGGTCTCAATCTCCTGACCTTGTGCTCCGCCTGCCTCAGCCTCCCAAAGTGCTGGGATTACAGGCGTGAGCCACTGCGCCTGGCCTCTTATTTTAATTTTTAAAGACTACTTCAGTTGATGCAGTTTCCCAAGAAACCTACATAACATATATTGGGAGCCTTATGTTGATAGGAATCTGATTCCCATTCCTTTTTGGGAATGAGTTGGGCAGCATACAGGCACAGAAAGACAGATGTTTGAGACCTTTGCTTCTGAGATTTTAAAAAATGATTACCGCTGGGCGCGGTGGCTCACGCCTGTAATCCCAGCACTTTGGGAGGCCGAGGCAGGCGGATCACAAGGTCAAGAGATCAAGACCAGCCTGGCCAACAAGGTAAAACCTTGTCTCTACTAAAAATATAAAATTAGCTGGGCGTGGTGGTGCATGCCTGTAATCCCAGCTACTCATGAGGCTGAGGTGGGAGAATCGCTTGAACCCAGGAGGTGGAGGTTGCGGTGAGCCGGATCATACCAATGCACTCCAGTCTGGGCAACAAGAGCGAAACTCCATCTCAAAAAAAAAAAAAAAATCCCCAACTCACTGCTTTTTTTGTTTGTTTCTGTCGCCTAGGCTGGAGTGCAGTGGCACGATCTCAGCTCACCACAGCCTCGACCTCCCAGGCTCAAGTGATCCTCCCACCTCAGCCTACCAAGTGGCTGGGACTACAGGCGTGTGCCACCATGCCTGGGTAATTTTTGTATTTTTGTAGAGATAGGGTTTTGCCGTGTTGCCCAGGCTGGTCTCAAACTCCTGGGCTCAAGTGATCTGCCTGCCTCAACCTCTCAAAGTGCTCAACTCATTGTTTACTGTCTTTTTTCCTAGTAATCTTAAAATAATTTGCCTCACAGAAATAGAGACAGTAAGTGTCTGCAGCCAGTTCACTGTTTTTGGTAATTCATTGGTCTTCAGGAGTTAAGATTTTACATTGTCACATTTTAATTTTTAAGCCTATTTTTCATCTCTGAAACTTTCCTTTTCTCCTTGGTTCTGGCTATACTTGGACTCAAACTGATCAGTGTGATCATGTCCAAAACAGCTTGGCCTGGAAGAGGTAGGCCTTATTTTTTCAGCCTAGTAGTGTCCCATGCACATGCTCTTTGTAGCATTCAAGTGTTTAACATTGGATAAATTAAGAAGGTCAAGAATGTTGTTGAAACTTCAAGGTCTCAAAAGGAAATGATGGGGACATAGAACAACTGTTGGTGTACCAAAAAAAGGTACAGAGGGGCACCATTTGTATTGTCACACAACAATGATCAGAATGATCAGTTTAGAATGATCAGAACAAAAACACCACTCTTTAATGGGTCTTTTTCTTGGCTAGAAGTCTTTCCTCAGTTTTTGTTGACTATCATACGCTGATTTGTGGGTGACGGAAGGGGGCTAGAGATAACGTTTCTCTGTACTTTGGTAAAGGATGAAGGAGTCAGAGAGGGAACAGAAAAAGTGAGAGAGTGGCCTGCTGAAATAATAGCCTGCCTCTAAAAGTTGTGACCAGAAAGTATGATTCATTTGGGCCCAGAGGGAATAAAATATGTTTTTTCATATACCTCCCATATTACACCTCTGTAGTGATTGTTTATTTGGGGAATGAGATCTACTTACTGTGCGTTGCCCCTGAAATGTAGCTTGAGAATACACACTGGTTTTGAATTGGGGAGGAGGATGGAAGGAAATTAGAGGTGTATTATGAATATTTGGCCACTACTTAGATGGAGGAAGGCTATGTTGAACTTGGGACACATTGCAGTTTTCAAGTACACAATATCAGTTGTCTCAGAAAAATCATGACAGCCTGGACATATTTGCTTGTCAGTGTCTGGAGATGCCAGGACAGGCAGTTGTAGTTTTACGTACAGATAGAGAACCAATGCCTAGAGAACTAGAAAGGATCTGAGTACCTTTAAAAAGGGTGGAAACAAAGTACTGGATAGGGGTCTGCCTTTTTATACACAGTATAGCAAACAGCATCAGACAAAGTTACATGAAGTTTTCTTCACTTTTTTTGCTCTGGTGGATAGAGGATGTGAGACTCATTTTACTGTTTCCCAGACCTGTCCCACTTAATGGATCTGTTGTGTTTCTTCTTATAATGGCAGGCACCTCAGATGTCCAGGTTAATTTATGTTGAGGAGTTAGGATTCTTCAGGGATTTATTATTATTATTATTATTATTTATTTATTTATTTATTTATTTATTTATTTTTTGAGATGGAGGCTTGCTCTGTCGCCTAGGCTGGAGTGCAGTGGTGCAATCTCAGCTCACTGCAACCTCCACCTCCTGGGTTCCAGCGATTCTTCTGCCTTAGCCTCCCAAGCAGCTGGGATTACAGGCACCTGCCACCATGCCCAGCTAATTTTTTATATGTTTAGTAGAGACAAGGTTTTACCTTGTTGGCCAGGCTGGTCTTGAACTCTAGACCTCAGGTGATCTGCCAGTCGTGGCCTCCCAAAGTGCTGGGATTACAGACGGGAGCCACCATGCCCAGCCTGAGATTTATTATAAGGAATTGGTTCACACAATAATGGAGTTTGAGAAATCCCAAGATCTGCAGTGGGCCAGCTAGAGATCCAGGAGAGCTGATGGTGTAGTTCCAGTCTGAAGGCCAGCTTGGATACCCTAGAAGAGCTGATGTTTCTGTTCCAGTTCAGAGGCAGGAAAAGACTGAGGTCTTAGTTCAAGCAGTCAGGCAGGAGGACTTCTCCCTTACTTGTTCTATTCAGACCTTCAACTGATTGGATGAGGGCCACTTACATTAGGGAGGGCCATGTGCTGTATTCAGTCTACTGACTGAAATGTTAGTCTCTTCCAAAAACACCTTCACAGACACACCCAGAATACTGTATGACCAAATATCTGGGCATCATGTGGCCTAGTCAAGTTGACACATAAGATTAACCATCACAATGAGGAAAAACAGAAATGATACATGTATACAGAGTGCTCCTCATCCCAATTAAGTTTCACCAAGTTAATAATGTGTCTCTATGAGAAGTGGTTCACCATGTTGGTCAGGCTGTTTTCAAACTCCTGACCTCAAGTGACCACCCGCCTCGGCCTCCCAAAGTGCTGGGATTACAGGTGTGAGCTAGCACTCCCAGCCGACAGGTGCTTCTTAAATGTTTTCTTTGAGCAGGAATTGGTCCAGGAATTGGTTCTCAAGTTAGAAGGAAAATTTGAGGGGAAGAACTTGTTTTTTCTCCAATCAGTCTCTGATTAAATAGTTATTAGGAAAAACTCCTTGCTTATGTCTTTGTATTGCACATTTTTATATATGTATATATGTGTAAATAGAGATATTTATATATTCACAGACAAACACGTGTATGCACATTTCACAATGGAGGAAGAAGGGATATGGTGTGCACTGAGGTAAAGTGAGCAGGGATACAGAAGAGAGCTGGAGCCTCACAGTCTGATTCTCTCATTGTACATAACCTTTAGGGTCTTTGTTTCCCTGAGTTCTCTGGTATGGGGCACTGTTGGCTTGGGCTGGTACCCTGTTATTCTCTGTGATGAAGGGATTCACTGGAGGTAAAAACGTAATCATTTCCAAAGGTTGAGAATAAATGACTTTGAGGAAAGGGTGTTCATTATCCGTTGCTTCTATATTATAATCAGTTGAACTACAATACGGTTATCTATTGATTTTTTTTAATTTTTCTGACAAATTATTGACACCAAATTGAATAATTCATGACCTGCATGCTTCAGCTTCTTTCTCCCTGGTTTCCAGGTGCTATTCCCTCAAGAAATGCAAATTAAATATGTCGGTCTTAATAAATCAGGAGGGAAGCATAGTCTGTGTCTGTTTTAAATGACAACAACAACAAAACAGCTTTGGGGTTTAAGAAGTGGAAGACACATTTTTATTTTTTTGAGACACAATCTCACTCTTTCGCCCAGGCTGGAGTGCAGTGGCGTGATCTCAGGTCACTGCAACCTCCCGCTCCTGGGTTCAAGCGATTCTCTTGCCTCAGCCTCCCAAGTAGCTGGGATTACAGGCACGTGCCACCATGCCCAGCTAATTTTTGTATTTTTAGTAGAGATGGGGTTTTGCCATGTTGCCCAGGCTGGTCTCGAACTCCTGATGTCAAGTGATCACCGACCTCAGCATCCCAAAGTGCTGGGATTACAGGCATTAGCCACCACGCCCAGGTGAGAAGACAGATTTTAAGAGAAGGAGCAGGGCTGGTATCTGAATAGGTATTTGGATGTTAGGGGAAAACCCTTTTTGGCCTCTGTGGTAGAGCGATCGGAAGGTAAAAGTGCTGTTTACAAGAATAATCCATTGGAGATCTGGGGATTGGGGACGACTTATAGGATAGAGTCCTCTTGTTGAGAATTTCCCGAATGAATCTCATGTAGGTTCTGTCACAGTAAGATGGAGGAAAACTTTGATGGGGTAAGTATCACAAGTGGCTGTCCTATAGGGGGAAATCCTAGCCTGCAGTAATGTCAGTGTCTCAGTATTCAGCCAGCGAGCCACTGAGCTGCTCCAGGGGTTTAAAATAGAATGCATAGAATACAATGTATACAGCTGGTGATGCTTTCCAGGATCAAAATAGAGCCCTTGTCTGATCCCATTGACATTGTAAGGTTTCGATCTCTCATACCTGCCACAGACAAGTACATTGTAGGCATTCAACTTTTAAGGTTTTATACATGCAAACTTTATGTTTTCCTGCCACACTACACTTGGTGTCCACAGAAGTGTAGTTTGTATGTTGCCTCTTCTTCCTCTTTCAACCAGAACACTTAGATCTGTGATCATAGGATGTAAGCCTGTGATTCTTTACTTTTTCTAATAAGAAATACAATTTTCAAGATCCAAAAATTATTAGATTCTTGGCTGGGCATTGTGGCTCATGCCTGTAATCTCAGCATTTTGGAAGGCTGAGGCAGGCAGATCACTTGAGGTCAGGAGTTTGAGACCAGCCTGGGCAGCACAATAAAACACCATGTCTACTAAAAATACAAAAATTAGCCAGGTGTGGTGGCATGCACCTGTAGTCCCAGCTACTTGGGAGGCTGAGGAGGGAGAATCGTTTGAACCAAGGAGGCAGAGGTTGTAGTGAGCCAAGATTGTGCCACTGCACTCCAGGGCAACAGAGAGAGACCCTGTCTCAAAACAAAAACCCCCAAATTATTAGATTCCCTTCCAACAACTTGATAGCCATATTATTAGTATTTTTGATTAAAGAATACATAACAAAAAGCTGCTATGATTTCAGTAATGCTTTTAAGTTAATTTATTAGTCACACCAGAATCTACATCCAATTGAAATATATACAAATATTTGAAAGATATTTATTCAGGCTGAAGATTATGGTATATAGATTCCTTCTGATAACCTCATGGCCTCACAGGTTCAAAACCCGTGTTTGTGAATCACTCATACAGATTGGGGCTAAGATGCGTGTCCAGAAAACCACCTATTATGCATGAAAATTTGTAGGCTTATTTGAAGGCAATTGTATCAACACATTTTGAAAGCCAAGACACAAGTATTTTAAGTTTCTGTTTAACCAAGTCTCGAGATAAGCAGAGTAAATAAACTCTTTAGAAGCAAGACTCAGTTGGTATGTACAAAGTGGGATTGCTTTGTATATATTCCGCTTAGTTTGAGTCAGAGCTAGTAATCTGATGCTCTTAAATGTCTTCATAAACTTGGGCAGTGATGTTTCCTTTCTGTGATTATGTGTCACAGATTTTTATATGTGGACTATAATTAGTATAGTACAATGGCTGAAACTTTTCCTATAGTTGGATATATCTTCTGAGACTTCCAGTGATTGTATAATGTTGAGTAGCTCCAGAAGATTATTTGAATAGTAAAAACAAAAGACATCTCTACCTATGTGAGTTTATTATTTAGTTAGAAACACAGAACTAACTATTTAAAACAGGTAGAGAAAGATTAAGATGAATGTGATGTAGTGGAGAAAGCTTTGGAGACTTTGGAGTCAGAACTCAAATGGCTCTAGGTCCCAAATCCAGACTCTCATTTTGATTCTCAGAACAATTCTGTGGAAAGAGAAGATACAATAGGCAATATCCCTTTTTACAGATAGGTAAACAGAAATAGCATCTCAAAACCTCATTTGCACTGGGTGAGGTGGCTCACGCCTGTAATCCCAGCACTTTGGGAGGCTGAGGCGGGTGGATCACTTGAGGTCAGGAGTTTGAGACCAGCCTGGCCAACATGGTGAAACCCCGTCTCTACCAAAAACACAAAAATTAGCCAGGCATGGTGGTGCATGCCTGTAATCCCAGCTACTTGGGAGACTGAGGCAGGAGAATTGCTTGAACCCGGGAGGTGGAGGTTGCAGTGAGCTGAGATCATGCCACTGCACTCCAGCCTGGGCAACAGAGTGAGACTCCGTCTCAAAAAAAAAAAAAAAAAATTCATTTGCCCAATGACAAATAGCTGGTATGTTGCAGAGCCAGAATTTGAATCCAGGTCTTTTTGCCTCCATGGCTAGTCCTTTTATCTCCATGGGATACAGTCTAAAATCCTTAGTTTGAGGTTCAAGACTATCACTAATAAGAGTCTTACTCATCTACTTCAGCCATATCTCTTTCCGTTCCCACAAACCTTAGCTCCCACATTTGGCAGGTCCTTGCCAAGGAGCACAGGTAAAGTGTCTCTTTCCTTTTAATGGCTCACCATGGAGCTGTAGCTAAATTTCTGTGCTCTTACCCCTTTATTCATGTAGTTCCTCCTATCAGGAATATCCTGCCCACTCTCTGCTTAACTATGACAAGAGGTCATCTGTCCAAAGAGAAAGAAGAGAGTTTGTGGATTTAGGAGAAAAGAAAAGACTCCAAATACTGCTATGGGCATTTATTTAAAAAGAGAAATGACCAAAGAGGTTAACAAGTATTTAGATGAAGCTGGGCAGTTGTAGTCTGTGGTGCTCTTGGTCTGCACAAATCTTCCTCTTCCTCCAGCAGTGCTGTATGGATGTTGTTGAATGTTGAGGTCTGTCTGCATTTTCTCATTTTCATGCCAAGTCAATCACTGGATCTGGCTGTCTTCCTTTCTGTCCTACCTATCTTTGCTTGTTTTCTCTCTCTTTCCTTTGCAGTGTTAAATAAAAATTTATTCCCCCAAAATTTGGTGTTCTCATTTTGTTTGACTTATTTTA